AGCCCATTTTCACGACTCTGCAATTATGACAATATGTGGTAGGAAACCATTACTGTCAGCTCCAGTCTGAAACTGGCCACTTACCAATACACTTTGCCAGGAACAAGTCTTTCTGGATGGATACTACGTGGTTAACAACATGTAAAGATAAACGGCTAAACAAAATATCAACATTTTCTTACAAGGCTCAGCTTAAGGACAGAACAGTGATGTGCAATGGTTTTCATGTTGTATCCACAAACACAATTCTGTATAAGACACACTCCTCTTTTTTTAATGGTTGCTTAAACAAGTGGTTATCCGTTATGCTGTTGACATAGGAAACGGTGAAATGCTAGTAACCGAATCAAAGCGGCAGTGCAACAGGCCGCTCGGTGGTGCGCATTGTGTGGTTTGGTTCCTTGGATGGACACACTTGCTTTACGCTTCATCCCAATTTTTGTCCCAACCTCTTAGTGTATCTTCCTGGGAATAGTAAAAACAAAGCAAAACATTCTGGTCTTACTTCAAGCTGCCTTTGCACTGTTATTCCCTTGTTCCGCTCATTTCACGGGATTGGGTTCTCCTAACTTCATTGTTTGGTGAGTTGCTTTGCTTTGCTCGTTGCCCCGATCTTCTGTGTATTCTGCGCAGACCCCGCAAGTGCTCCTGCACTCCCTCCCAGCCCTCTGCTGGGGCTTAACGCTTCCCAGCCGAGGTCAGACTGCCGTGCGCTTCGAGTACCGGACCCCGAGGAAGCGAGAAACGCCGCTCCCGCCGGTCGCGGGCAGCTTCAGTACACCGGCAACACGCGCGCCTCTGCCCAGTGCCGCGCCCAGCGGGTGCTCAGACTCCTTCTCTCCCTCCCCGCCGGCGCGCCCCAGGGACTCGGAACGCCCCCGCGAGTGTGACGCGTCCTGCCTCCCCTGCAGCTCGCGGACACTCGCACTTGCAAGGCCTGGCCAGCACTCTTGGGCCCGCCCCCCGACAGTGCGGGGGCGGAGACGACGGCTCCCCTAGGCTCTGGCTCCCGGCCTTGGCCGGCGCGGGTAGGCGCGGGAGCCTCGAGCGCCGCTCGGATGCAGCAGCCGAGCCGCCACTCGGCGCGCGGCGGGAGACCCAGGGCAAGCCGCCGTCGGCGCGCTGGGTGCGGGAAGGGGGCTCTGGATTTCGGTCCCTCCCCTTTTTCCTCTGAGTCTCGGAACGCTCCGGCTCTCAGACCCTCTTCCTCCCAGGTAAAGGCCGGGAGAGGAGGGCGCATCTCTTTTCCAGGCACCCCACCATGGGCAATGCCTCCAATGACTCCCAGTCTGAGGACTGCGAGACGCGACAGTGGCTTCCCCCAGGCGAAAGCCCAGCCATCAGCTCCGTCATGTTCTCGGCCGGGGTGCTGGGGAACCTCATAGCACTGGCGCTGCTGGCGCGCCGCTGGCGGGGGGACGTGGGGTGCAGCGCCGGCCGCAGGAGCTCCCTCTCCTTGTTCCACGTGCTGGTGACCGAGCTGGTGTTCACCGACCTGCTCGGGACCTGCCTCATCAGCCCAGTGGTACTGGCTTCGTACGCGCGGAACCAGACCCTGGTGGCACTGGCGCCCGAGAGCCGCGCGTGCACCTACTTCGCTTTCGCCATGACCTTCTTCAGCCTGGCCACGATGCTCATGCTCTTCGCCATGGCCCTGGAGCGCTACCTCTCGATCGGGCACCCCTACTTCTACCAGCGCCGCGTCTCGCGCTCCGGGGGCCTGGCCGTGCTGCCTGTCATCTATGCAGTCTCCCTGCTCTTCTGCTCGCTGCCGCTGCTGGACTATGGGCAGTACGTCCAGTACTGCCCCGGGACCTGGTGCTTCATCCGGCACGGGCGGACCGCTTACCTGCAGCTGTACGCCACCCTGCTGCTGCTTCTCATTGTCTCGGTGCTCGCCTGCAACTTCAGTGTCATTCTCAACCTCATCCGCATGCACCGCCGAAGCCGGAGAAGCCGCTGCGGACCTTCCCTGGGCAGTGGCCGGGGCGGCCCCGGGGCCCGCAGGAGAGGGGAAAGGGTGTCCATGGCGGAGGAGACGGACCACCTCATTCTCCTGGCTATCATGACCATCACCTTCGCCGTCTGCTCCTTGCCTTTCACGGTAAGTCACTCCCTACGTTTCCACAGCCCGGCCTAACATCATTTTTCCCCTTTGCTTCTTACAGATTTTTGCATATATGAATGAAACCTCTTCCCGAAAGGAAAAATGGGACCTCCAAGCTCTTAGGTTTTTATCAATTAATTCAATAATTGACCCTTGGGTCTTTGCCATCCTTAGGCCTCCTGTTCTGAGACTAATGCGTTCAGTCCTCTGTTGTCGGATTTCATTAAGAACACAAGATGCAACACAAACTTCCTGTTCTACACAGTCAGATGCCAGTAAACAGGCTGACCTTTGAGGTCAGTAGTTTAAAAGTTCTTAGTTATATAGCATCTGGAAGATCATTTTGAAATTGTTCCTTGGAGAAATGAAAACAGTGTGTAAACAAAATGAAGCTGCCCTAATAAAAAGGAGTATACAAACATTTAAGCTGTGGTCAAGGCTACAGATGTGCTGACAAGGCACTTCATGTAAAGTGTCAGAAGGAGCTACAAAACCTACCCTCAGTGAGCATGGTACTTGGCCTTTGGAGGAACAATCGGCTGCATTGAAGATCCAGCTGCCTATTGATTTAAGCTTTCCTGTTGAATGACAAAGTATGTGGTTTTGTAATTTGTTTGAAACCCCAAACAGTGACTGTACTTTCTATTTTAATCTTGCTACTACCGTTATACACATATAGTGTACAGCCAGACCAGATTAAACTTCATATGTAATCTCTAGGAAGTCAATATGTGGAAGCAACCAAGCCTGCTGTCTTGTGATCACTTAGCGAACCCTTTATTTGAACAATGAAGTTGAAAATCATAGGCACCTTTTACTGTGATGTTTGTGTATGTGGGAGTACTCTCATCACTACAGTATTACTCTTACAAGAGTGGACTCAGTGGGTTAACATCAGTTTTGTTTACTCATCCTCCAGGAACTGCAGGTCAAGTTGTCAGGTTATTTATTTTATAATGTCCATATGCTAATAGTGATCAAGAAGACTTTAGGAATGGTTCTCTCAACAAGAAATAATAGAAATGTCTCAAGGCAGTTAATTCTCATTAATACTCTTTATTTATCCTATTTCTGGGGGAGGATGTACGTGGCCATGTATGAAGCCAAATATTAGGCTTAAAAACTGAAAAATCTGGTTCATTCTTCAGATATACTGGAACCCTTTTAAAGTTGATATTGGGGCCATGAGTAAAATAGATTTTATAAGATGACTGTGTTGTACCAAAATTCATCTGTCTATATTTTATTTAGGGAACATGGTTTGACTCATCTTATATGGGAAACCATGTAGCAGTGAGTCATATCTTAATATATTTCTAAATGTTTGGCATGTAAATGTAAACTCAGCATCAAAATATTTCAGTGAATTTGCACTGTTTAATCATAGTTACTGTGTAAACTCATCTGAAATGTTACAAAAATAAACTATAAAACAAAAATTTGAAAATGGAGTAGTATTTTATGAACTCCC